GTCCAGGTTGAGTTAGGCTCCTCAGCCGCCGCCCATCTGCCGCAGAGCCAGTCCAGAGCTTTGGAGCGGCGCTCGTCACATGACTGCAGTGATTTATGGACGCGCGAATTCTGCTGCCCGAGCGCCCTCCGTCAACGCGCTCCGCCTGCCCGGGTCTGCGCGCCGCCAGTGCCCCCGCGCGCCCTGCCCGCCCAACGTCGGCGCGGAAGGCAGGGCGAGGAGTCGCCCAGGCTGTGACACGCACAAGGCAGGGAGCCACAGAAAAGGGAGCCGGAATTGCTACTTAGTCCAGGAGAGGTGGCTCACCCCTGTAATCCCAGCACTTTGGGAGGCCAAGGCAGGCGAATCACTTGAGGTCAGGAGTTCGAGACTAGCCTGACCAACATGGTGAAGCCCCGTCTCTATTAAAAATACAAAAATTAGCCGGGCGTGGTGGCCCGCGCCTGTAGTCCCAGGTATTCTGGAAGCTGAGGCGGGAGGACCACTTGAACCCAGGAGGCGGAGGTTGCGGTGAGCCCAGATCGTGCCACTGCACTTCAGCCTGGGCGACAGAGTGAGACTCCGTCTCAAAAATATAAATAAATAAAAAATAAATAAAAGAATTACTACTTAGTAGCCAAGGATTGTTACGGCGCGGGGATGGGGGGATACAGCGGTTGTTAAGGGGGTTCTTGGGGGCAGGACCATTTTAGGTGCAGGATAAGGGAGCAGGGCTCTGTTTTCCTCTCCTTTTCTTTTTAAAATTTTTACTTTTTTTTTTTTGACAGCTCTTGCTCTGTCGCTCAGGCTGGAGTGCAGTGGCGCGATCTCAGCTCACTGCAGCCTGTGCCTCCCGGGCTCAAGTGATCCTCTTGCCTTAGCCTCCCGAGTAGCTGGGACTACAGACGCCCGCCACCACCCTGGCTAATGTTTGTATTTTTTGTAGAGAGGGATTTCGCCATTTTGCCCAGGCTGGTCTTGATCCTCCAGCCTCGGCCTCCCAGAGTACTGAGATTACAGGCGGAAGCGCCCGGCCCCTAGGGCTATTTTTTGATAATTGGCCTCGACCCTCCTCACCTACTCCTTCCTTAGCCAAATCTACTGAGAAAAGACTTGGAGGGGGACTCTCCCTCCACCCCTCCGTGGGCAAACTCCTGACGGACTGTAAGACCTTGGCCGCCCTCTCGCCTGGCCTGGGTCCCTCGAATGAATGTACATCCGCCAACTGCGCGCCCCCTCTCACCGCAGCCCCGCGCGGGGCCCCAGGATCGCAGGACCGCGGCGGCCGCAGGGAGGTGGGTTGGGAACAGGAAGGAAGTCCCCCTCGACCCCTTGCCTCACTCTGCTTTCTGCCCCTAGCCACCATGTTCAGCCAGCAGCAGCAGCAGCAGCTCCAGCAACAGCAGCAGCAGCTCCAGCAGTTACAGCAGCAGCAGCTCCAGCAGCAGCAATTGCAGCAGCAGCAGTTACTGCAGCTCCAGCAGCTGCTCCAGCAGTCCCCACCACAGGCCCCGTTGCCCATGGCTGTCAGCCGGTGAGTTCCCCTCTCGGGCGCGATGGCTTCAGATAACCCTCTGACACCCCCTCCCAACACACAGGGGGCTCCCCCCGCAGCAGCCACAGCAGCCGCTTCTGAATCTCCAGGGCACCAACTCAGCCTCCCTCCTCAACGGCTCCATGCTGCAGAGAGCTTTGCTTTTACAGCAGTTGCAAGGTATGGATGGCCCCAGGCCTCTTCTCAGTCTCTTGATAAGTATTGCCGAATTGCTTTCCTAAAGGACTGGACCAGTTTGCAATGCCACCAGCCACGTATGACACTGCCGGTCTCACCATGCCCACAGCAACACTGGGTATTATATGCTTTTTATATATATATATAAATTGACCCCTCTTCTCCTGTCTTCTTGCCTGCAGGTAACCTCCGAGGCTATGGCATGGCATCCCCAGGCCTCGCAGCCCCCAGCCTCACACCCCCACAACTGGCCACTCCAAATTTGCAACAGTTCTTTCCCCAGGCCACTCGCCAGTCCTTGCTGGGACCTCCTCCTGTTGGGGTCCCCATGAACCCTTCCCAGTTCAACCTTTCAGGACGGAACCCCCAGAAACAGGCCCGGACCTCCTCCTCTACCACCCCCAATCGAAAGGTGAGTGGTAGGTGGGGATGGGAGTGGGCGGGTGGATGTCAACATAGTTTCTGAAAGGAAGCAGGATTCTTCTTCTCAGACAATGCCTGTGGAAGACAAGTCAGACCCCCCAGAGGGGTCTGAGGAAGCCGCAGAGCCCCGGATGGACACACCAGAAGGTGAGGGAGGGAGGCTGCTGGCCCTTCAGAGGCATGAGTTCCCTCGCTCATGCCTCCATTCCAGACCAAGATTTACCGCCCTGCCCAGAGGACATCGCCAAGGAAAAACGCACTCCAGCACCTGAGCCTGAGCCTTGTGAGGCGTCCGAGCTGCCAGCAAAGAGATTGAGGAGGTAACTGATGCTGAAAACCTGACCTGCGCCCGCATGACTGGGATTTTTTTTTGATCCTTCCTAGCTCAGAAGAGCCCACAGAGAAGGAACCTCCAGGGCAGTTACAGGTGAAGGCCCAGCCGCAGGCCCGGATGACAGTACCGAAACAGACACAGACACCAGACCTGCTGCCTGAGGCCCTGGAAGCCCAAGTGCTGCCACGATTCCAGCCACGGGTCCTGCAGGTCCAGGCCCAGGTGCAGTCACAGACTCAGCCGCGGATACCATCCACAGACACCCAGGTGCAGCCAAAGCTGCAGAAGCAGGCGCAAACACAGACCTCTCCAGAGCACTTAGTGCTGCAACAGAAGCAGGTGCAGCCACAGCTGCAGCAGGAGGCAGAGCCACAGAAGCAGGTGCAGCCACAGGTACAGCCACAGGCACATTCACAGGGCCCAAGGCAGGTGCAGCTGCAGCAGGAGGCAGAGCCGCTGAAGCAGGTGCAGCCACAGGTGCAGCCCCAGGCACATTCACAGCCCCCAAGGCAGGTGCAGCTGCAGCTGCAGAAGCAGGTCCAGACACAGACATATCCACAGGTCCACACACAGGCACAGCCAAGCGTCCAGCCACAGGAGCATCCTCCAGCGCAGGTGTCAGTACAGCCACCAGAGCAGACCCATGAGCAGCCTCACACCCAGCCGCAGGTGTCGTTGCTGGCTCCAGAGCAAACACCAGTTGTGGTTCATGTCTGCGGGCTGGAGATGCCACCTGATGCAGTAGAAGCTGGTGGAGGTAAGTGAGCACTGGCTCCCAGCTGGTCTGGTCTCTGGGAAATACAGCACATCTGTCATTTCAGGCATGGAAAAGACCTTGCCAGAGCCTGTGGGCACCCAAGTCAGCATGGAAGAGATTCAGAATGAGTCGGCCTGTGGCCTAGATGTGGGAGAATGTGAAAACAGAGCGAGAGAGATGCCAGGGGTGGGTAGAGGCCCTGATGTGGCAGTGTGAGGTGATGGAAGTTCAGTTCCTACTCCCCATGCAGGTATGGGGCGCCGGGGGCTCCCTGAAGGTCACCATTCTGCAGAGCAGTGACAGCCGGGCCTTTAGCACTGTACCCCTGACACCTGTCCCCCGCCCCAGTGACTCCGTCTCCTCCACCCCTGCGGCTACCAGCACTCCCTCTAAGCAGGCCCTCCAGTTCTTCTGCTACATCTGCAAGGCCAGCTGCTCCAGCCAGCAGGTACTGATACAGGAGATAAGGGTGGGGAGGGGCCAGGCCCATCCCTCTTTCCCTCCTGCTGCAGGAGTTCCAGGACCACATGTCGGAGCCTCAGCACCAGCAGCGGCTAGGGGAGATCCAGCACATGAGCCAAGCCTGCCTCCTGTCCCTGCTGCCCGTGCCCCGGGACGTCCTGGAGACAGAGGATGAGTGAGTGGGGGATCGTGGAAGCTCTGTGTTGGACATTGTACTTGCTTTGACTGTTGTCATTCAGGGAGCCTCCACCAAGGCGCTGGTGCAACACCTGCCAGCTCTACTACATGGGGGACCTGATCCAACACCGCAGGACACAGGACCACAAGGTAGGAGGGCCTGCACGCTGCAGAGGCACCCGTCTGTGTTGCCATCTGCCATCCTATCTCTCAGCCACCCACACCACGAAGAGATGTGTTTGCCCACGTTCCAGTGCAGGGGTGGAGCACAGCCCGGCTTGTTACAGATATGGTGGGCCTGCCCGGGGGAGGTGAGCTCTTGCTGGACACTGCTTGGTTGGCCTGCCTTTTTCCAGATTGCCAAACAATCCTTGCGACCCTTCTGCACCGTTTGCAACCGCTACTTCAAAACCCCTCGCAAGTTTGTGGAGCACGTGAAGTCCCAGGGGCATAAGGACAAAGCCAAGGAGGTAACCTGAGCTCCCTCAGAGGACATGGGCCCTGACCTGAGCTCCTTGCCTACTCCCTGGGCAGCTGAAGTCGCTTGAGAAAGAAATTGCTGGCCAAGATGAGGACCACTTCATTACAGTGGACGCTGTGGGTTGCTTCGAGGGTGATGAAGAAGAGGAAGAGGATGATGAGGATGAAGAAGAGATCGAGGTTGAGGAGGAACTCTGCAAGCAGGTGCTGGGGGGAGGGTGTGGGAGGCGGGCTTGCAGATCCGAGGCCCACACTTGCATGTTTTCAGGTGAGGTCCAGAGATATATCCAGAGAGGAGTGGAAGGGCTCGGAGACCTACAGCCCCAATACTGCATATGGTAAGGCCCCAGCTCTGAGCCCACCTGCAGGAGTGAGTGCAGACCCTGCCATCCCATCCTACAGGTGTGGACTTCCTGGTGCCCGTGATGGGCTATATCTGCCGCATCTGCCACAAGTTCTATCACAGCAACTCAGGGGCACAGCTCTCCCACTGCAAGTCCCTGGGCCACTTTGAGAACCTGCAGGTGAGCCGGACATCCTGCCCTGTCCTCCCCTGACCCTGACCTTACCTGCACCTTCTGTATCCAGAAATACAAGGCGGCCAAGAACCCCAGCCCCACCACCCGACCTGTGAGCCGCCGGTGCGCAATCAACGCCCGGAACGCTTTGACAGCCCTGTTCACCTCCAGCGGCCGCCCACCCTCCCAGCCCAACACCCAGGACAAAACACCCAGCAAGGTGACGGCTCGACCCTCCCAGCCCCCACTACCTCGGCGCTCAACCCGCCTCAAAACCTGATAGAGGGACCTCCCTGTCCCTGGCCTGCCTGGGTCCAGATCTGCTAATGCTTTTTAGGAGTCTGCCTGGAAACTTTGACATGGTTCATGTTTTTACTCAAAATCCAATAAAACAAGGTAGTTTGGCTGTGCAGTTCCCACCAGTACTTCTGTCTGGGTGGATAG